GGAGCTAGGCACTCGGTGATGTTGGCTGTCGTCACTGGCATTCACTGTTACGAATTTGCGGAGTACAGAAAAGCATAAAAATAAATAGGTCACCCTCATCCTACCTCTGTGACAGACCATCTAGTCTTTGCTTTTCCTACTCAACAAGCTTTCCAGCTCTTGGCGTCAGCTCTAGACCTAAGGCGGACGGAGGAAGGGGTCGGGGTGGCGGAGGACCCCGCGCGCCTGGGAGCCCACGAGGGACCCTGCCCGGGCCCGGAGGGCGGACCCTGAAGAGAACAGAGCCTCTTCCTAAGCTTCCAGACGGCGCCTCCCCGCTTCCTACGATGGGCTCGCGCAGCGGCCGGGGCAGGACCGAGGCTCGAAGCGCCTCCGAGGTGAGCCAGTCCGAAGGCACAGGACGGAGCGCTCCGAAGTCAGAGGTGTGCGGGACGAGCTCTGCAGACGCCTGCCAGGCCGCGCCGCACTGCGCGCTCCCTCCCTCACGACCCTCCTCCTCCGGGGCTGCCCTCCCTGCGGCGGCTGCAACTTCAGTCCTCGTCCTCGGGCGGCTCAAGACGCAGGAAAACCGCCCCCTTCCTGCGCTCCTCACACCCGAAGGGGCCCTCCCGACCCGAGGCCTCCGGCGCCGCCCTCCTGAGCGCGGGCCTCTACTCGCAGGCGGGATTCCGGCCCGCACCATCCGCCCTCGCCTGTGACCGAACCCTGCGGGTGACGCAGGCTGCCCGGGCGTGAGGCCCCTCGGCGCGGGCGGAGCACGACCACGCAGCCACGACCCGGCCGGTTATTCACCCGCCAGGCCCTGGGAATACAAGGCCGGCTTCAAAAAAACCAGGGCACCCGCGACCTCCTCGCAGACGCGCGCCCCCATACCCGGGCCTCAGGCAGCCACGAGGTAGACGGGCTCAGGCTCGGGGGTGCGGCAAGCGGCACCCGGGCGCGGCGGGGCGCAGCTGTGGGGACCGCGCAGGCGCCACGTCAGACCCCGCCCACCCCGCCGCGCAGGCGCCGTGTAGCGCCCCGCGGATCACGCAGGCGCGGCTTTCAGGCCAACATGGCCGTGCTGCTGCTGCTGCTCCGTGCCCTCCGCCGGGGTCCAGGCCCGGGTCCTCGGCCGCTGTGGGGCCCAGGCCCGGCCTGGAGTCCAGGGTTCCCCGCCAGGCCCGGGAGGGGGCGGCCGTACATGGCCAGCAGGCCTCCGGGGGACCTCGCCGAGGCTGGAGGCCGAGCTCTGCAGGTAAATCCCCGCGGAGTCCGGGCCCCACCTCCGACCTCCAGTATTGTTTTTTTTTTTTTTTCAGAGCTTACAATTGAGACTGCTAACCCCTACCTTTGAAGGGATCAACGGATTGTTGTTGAAACAACATTTAGTTCAGAATCCAGTCAGACTCTGGCAACTTTTAGGTATGTATCTGTTTAAAGAAGCAGCTGAGCATTAATTGTTAAATCCTTTCTCTATTTCTCATAGGTGGTACTTTCTATTTTAACACCTCAAGGTTGAAGCAGAAGAATAAGGAGAAGGATAAGTCGAAGGGGAAGGCGCCTGAAGAGGACGAAGGTATATTCATCTGATGTTCTTCAGTCAGTAGCTGTTTCTCCCTTTTGCTTCTCTGCCGGCTCAGAGGAGAGGAGACGCCGTGAGCGGGACGACCAGATGTACCGAGAGCGGCTGCGCACCTTGCTGGTCATCGCGGTTGTCATGAGCCTCCTGAATGCTCTCAGCACCAGCGGAGGCAGCATTTCCTGGAACGACTTTGTCCACGAGATGCTGGCCAAGGGCGAGGTGCAGCGCGTCCAGGTGGTGCCTGAGAGCGACGTGGTGGAAGTCTACCTGCACCCTGGAGCCGTGGTGTTTGGGCGGCCTGTGAGTGAGGGTGCGGGAGGCCTGTGAGTGAGTCTCATGGTCCCCTCTCCTTTCTGCCCCCCAGCGGCTAGCCTTGATGTACCGAATGCAGGTTGCAAATATTGACAAGTTTGAAGAGAAGCTTCGAGCAGCTGAAGATGAGCTGAATATCGAGGCCAAGGACAGGATCCCAGTTTCCTACAAGCGAACAGGATTCTTTGGAAAGTATGTTGGATGTATTTGTTGATGCTTGAACTGAGCCTGTGCCTGCCTCTCTTTCTTCCGGCAGTGCCCTGTACTCTGTGGGGATGACGGCAGTGGGCCTGGCCATCCTGTGGTATGTTTTCCGTCTGGCCGGGATGACTGGAAGGGAAGGTGGATTCAGTGCTTTTGTAAGTTCTGTAAATCAGAGCTCTCTGAACTCCCAGCTCCTTGCACTTTGTTCTTTCTGCACAGAATCAGCTTAAAATGGCTCGTTTCACCATTGTGGATGGGAAGATGGGGAAAGGAGTCAGCTTCAAAGACGTGGCAGGAATGCACGAAGCCAAACTGGAAGTCCGCGAGTTTGTGGATTATCTGAAGGTGAAAGCAGCGTGGGCCGGGAGGGAGGTGTGTAGTTAGTGTTGCATTGTCTGCTGCCGTCCAGAGCCCAGAACGCTTCCTCCAGCTTGGCGCCAAGGTCCCAAAGGGCGCACTGCTGCTCGGCCCCCCCGGCTGTGGGAAGACGCTGCTGGCCAAGGCGGTGGCCACGGAGGCTCAGGTGCCCTTCCTGGCGATGGCCGGCCCAGAGTTCGTGGAGGTCATTGGAGGTAGGTGCTGTGGTTGGGGGCTGTGGGTGGGCCCCATTTCCTGATTCTCTCTGTGTCCCCTCAGGCCTCGGCGCTGCCCGTGTGCGGAGCCTCTTTAAGGAAGCCCGAGCCCGGGCCCCCTGCATCGTCTACATCGATGAGATCGACGCGGTGGGCAAGAAGCGCTCCACCACCATGTCCGGCTTCTCCAACACGGAGGAGGAGCAGACGCTCAACCAGCTTCTGGTAGAAATGGATGGTCAGTGCTCGTGCGCCCCGCACCCCCATTGCCCTCAGAGCCACTGTCTGCTCTGTCCCCTCAGGAATGGGTACCACAGACCATGTCATCGTCCTGGCGTCCACGAACCGAGCTGACATTTTGGACGGTGCTCTGATGAGGCCAGGCCGACTGGACCGGCACGTCTTCATTGATCTCCCCACGCTGCAGGTCAGAGCCAGGATCCCAGCCTCTCCCACTCCCCCGACTGTCTTTCCTCCCCTGGTTCTGGCAGGAGAGGCGGGAGATTTTTGAGCAGCACCTGAAGAGCCTGAAGCTGACCCAGTCCAGCACCTTTTACTCCCAGCGTCTGGCAGAGCTGACACCAGGATTCAGTGGTACGTTCTCAACCCGCAGCCTGGGCAGCGTCCCCACCCACACCGTGGCTGTTTGTGTTGACAGGGGCTGACATCGCCAACATCTGCAATGAGGCTGCGCTGCACGCGGCGCGGGAGGGACACACTTCCGTGCACACTCTCAACTTCGAGTACGCCGTGGAGCGCGTCCTCGCAGGTACAGGGGGCGCGCCCTGGGTGAAGGCCCTCCGCGCCCAACTCATACCCCGGCATTCTTTCAGGGACTGCCAAAAAGAGCAAGATCCTGTCCAAGGAAGAACAGAAAGTGGTTGCGTTTCATGAGTCGGGCCACGCCTTGGTGGGCTGGATGCTGGAGCACACGGAGGCCGTGATGAAGGTGGGTCTTGGCAGGTGCCGGCTCCACGGGCCTACTGACCTGGGTCATCTTGACCTTGTGCCAGGTCTCCATAACCCCTCGGACAAACGCCGCCCTGGGCTTTGCTCAGATGCTCCCCAGAGACCAGCACCTCTTCACCAAGGAGCAGCTGTTTGAGCGGATGTGCATGGCCCTGGGAGGACGGGCCTCGGAAGCACTGTCCTTCAACGAGGTCACTTCTGGTGAGGAGCAGCGGCGCGGGCCCTGGAGGTTTGAGGATGCCTCTGTCTCGACCCCGCCCTCCAGGGGCACAGGACGACCTGAGGAAGGTCACCCGCATCGCCTACTCCATGGTGAAGCAGTTTGGGATGGCACCTGGCATCGGGCCCATCTCCTTCCCTGAGGCGCAGGAGGGCCTCATGGGCATCGGGCGGCGCCCCTTCAGCCAAGGCCTGCAGCAGATGATGGACCATGTGAGTCGGCTCTGGCCACACCGCTGCCCTCTCTTGCCCCTGACACAGTTCCCTCCACTCACAGGAAGCAAGACTGCTGGTGGCCAAGGCCTACAGACACACCGAGAAGGTGCTGCAGGACAACCTGGACAAGTTGCAGGCGGTGAGGCCCTGGCCAGGCGTGGGGGCTACGGCTGTTTCTTCAGCCTCCCCTTGTGTCTTTCAAGCGAGCACTGTGTGTCACGTGGGGATCGTGTTTGGGGCCCTTAGACTGTCGTCCCCAGCCAGCAGCAGCCGCCTCTGGGCAGGTGTGGGCGGTGCCGTCCCCGGCTGAAGCAGGCCTGCCTGTGGACCCATGCTCATCACGGTTGACAAAGCAGCTCTGCAGAGCTCGGGCACATCACAGTGGGAGCCACAACGGGAGCAAAGCTGCAGGCAAGGCTTCTCACTGGCTGAGGAGTGGTGTGGACTCACACACTGCTATGCCTGTTCTTTCTAGCTGGCAAACGCCCTTCTGGAAAAGGAAGTGATAAACTATGAGGACATTGAGGCTCTCATTGGCCCGCCGCCCCATGGGCCGAAGAAAATGATCGCACCGCAGAGGTGGATCGACGCCCAGAGGGAGAAACAGGACTTGGGCGAGGAGGAGACCGAAGAGACCCAGCAGCCTCCACTTGGAGGCGAAGAGCCGACTTGGCCCAAGTAGTTGGGAGGTGTTGGCTGCACGTGCGGGTGGTCCGGGAAGTGAGGGCTCACTCAGCCACCCTGAGTTGCTTTTCAGCTGAGGTTTGCACTTCCTCTCGCGGCCCTCAGTAGTCCCTGCACAGTGACTTCTGAGATCTGTTGATTGATGACCCTTTTCATGATTTTAAGTTTCTCTGCAGAAACTACTGACGGAGTCCTGTGTTTGTGAGTCGTTTCCCCTATGGGGAAGGTTATCAGTGCTTCCCGAGTGAGCATGGAACACTTCGAGTTCCCAGGGTTATAGACAGTCGTTCCCAGTGTGGCTGAGGCCACCCAGAGGCAGCAGAGCATTCAGACTCCAAACAGACCCCTGTTCATGCCGACGCTTGCACGACCGCCCCAGTTCCTGTGGCTCCCTCGGAATGCTAAGGGGATCGGACATGAAAGGACCCTGTGAGCCGATTGTCCTATCTCCAGCGGCCCTGTCATCCAGCTCACTCATCAATGGGGCCAGTCAGGCCCAGGCACTGGGCTCCGGAGGACTCACCACTGCCCCCTGCTGCCATGTGGACTGGTGCAAGTTGAGGACTTCTTGCTGGTCTAGTCACGCATGCAGTGTTGGGGATGCCTTGGTTTTTACTGCTCTGAGAATTGTTGAGATACTTTACTAATAAACTGTGTAGTTGGAAAATCTACATTTGCATTGTCTGGCCAGCTCTAATGCAGAGG